ACACCTGTAATCCCAGCATTTTGGGAGGCCCAGGCAGGGGGATCGCCTGAGGTCGGGAGTTCGAGACCAGCCTGACCAACATGGAGAAACCCCGTCTCTACTAAAAATAACAGAATTCGCCGGGCGTGGTGGCGCATGCCTATAATCCCAGCTACTCGGGAGGCTGAGGCAGGAGAATCGCTTGAACCCGGGAGGTGGAGGCTGCAGTGAGCCGAGATTGCACCATTGCACTCCAGCCTGGGTAACAAGAGCAAAACTCCATCTCCAAATAAATAAATAAATAAAAATCCAAAACTCACGATCTTAACCACTAGATCACGCTATCGCAAGTACGAAGACCGTTTCTTTCACAATCACAAACATCTATGGGATACTTCTGAAAATTCTGTTCAAACTTCTCTTGCCCAGGTCTCTGTGTTCCTATAACAATGTGTATCTCTTACAGCACTTGCTTGGATCCATTTATGTACCTCTCACAGATCTTATGCTCCTGCAGGCCTGAAACTTAAGCCCACTTTCTATTTTTCATAGCTCCTGGTGCAGTGCTTTTTACTGTGTAGGCGCTCATTAGTATTAAACTGAATGTGCCTTTAACTTGGCTTGGGGTACGTTGAATTGAGGATGAGCGCTCACACAATATTAAGAATTTCTTTCCAAGAAATGTGCTCGGGTCAAACACAAGGCCTTTCTGTCCATGATCCGCCTGAAACCATGGTTTCCTTGTTTTCGCCTTTATCCCTTCTGCCTTGCCAGTCCTCCCCGCCAGCGGGGCCGAGAGCCCGGCGACTCTTGCGTGACCGAGCGGGCTCCGCTGCCTACGGCAGCCCACCCCCAGCCCCTGCTCTGAGGCACCGAGAAACGAGGAGGCCCGTGGCGAGTCTCCACGTGGGTACCGGCGCTCTCGGCGCCCGTAGCCACCCGCCCGCCGGAAGCCGACATCTCGAGTTCTGGCAGAAGCAATTTGCGCGGCGAGGAGCGGAGCGGCAGGAACCCAATAAGCTGCTTCGCCTCGGAGCTGAAGCCCGTACTCAAGATGGCGGCTCCGGGCGGGCGTGGCCAGTGACTAGAAGGCGAGGCGCCGCGGGACCATGGCGGCGGCGGCGGACGAGCGGAGTCCAGAGGACGGAGAAGACGAGGAAGAGGAGGTAGTAAGCGCTACGCCAAAAGCCTGCACCGCGCTAGCATGTTAACCCCTCTTTCTTTCACCAGGAGCAGTTGGTTCTGGTGGAATTATCAGGAATTATTGATTCAGACTTCCTCTCAAAATGTGAAAATAAATGCAAGGTTTTGGTGAGTTTTCTAGACTTGGGGGGATTGTTCTATTTTTTTTTTATGATCCTTTATTCTGTTGTAGGGCATTGACACTGAGAGGCCCATTCTGCAAGTGGACAGCTGTGTCTTTGCTGGGGAGTATGAAGGTAGGAGGATGTCAGATAGATGGAACTCTTTCTCTCAACAATTTGCCTTTGTATTTTTCTGCAGACACTCTAGGGACCTGTGTTATATTTGAAGAAAATGTTGAACATGGTAAGTGATTGCTAGCCCAGCCCTTTTTAATAAAGTATAATAATGTTGTTCATTTCTGTTCCAGCTGATACAGAAGGCAATAATAAAACAGTGCTAAAATATAAATGCCATACAATGAAGAAGCTCAGCATGACAAGAACTCTCCTGACAGAGAAGAAGGAAGGAGAAGAAAACATAGGTTAGTTCCATTATTCTCTGAAAACAGGTGATTTTTTGTTTATTCCTCATCCCCTCCAAATTAGGTGGGGTGGAATGGCTGCAAATAAAGGATAATGATTTCTCCTATCGACCCAACATGATTTGTAACTTTCTACATGAAAATGAAGACGAAGAAGTGGTAGCTTCAGCCCCAGATAAATCTTTGGAATTGGAAGAGGAAGAGATTCAAATGAACGACAGTTCAAACCTGAGTTGTGAACAGGAGAAACCAATGCACTTGGAAATAGAAGATTCTGGTCCTCTTATTGATATACCTTCTGAGACAGAAGGTTCTGTTTTTATGGAAACTCAAATGCTGCCTTAGAAATCACTCCTAGATGAAATGTTTCTCATAATAACTTGTCAAGAACTTTTTAGAGTTGTTACATAAAAATAATTGCTGTGTAGCTTTCAGTCTTTTAATATTTTATTGCATTTT